TTAGCTCTCAAGTTCTCAGTAGTCAACTGCGGTGAAACATAATTAATAGCACGATAAATACAAGTTGTGGAAGATTCGATTGAAAGTTGGAGGCCCTCTCCGTGGATCTCTCTACAAAGAGCCTGTAATAAAGAGGACTTAATCAACGTTAGCAGGGCTATTTAAAAAGCATCGTCTATTAAAATTCATTTCTTCTCTAGAGCCTCTTGTTGGAGTTTCTCTGTGTGGGTGTGTTCGTAAGAGAGGAATGGGTTAGCAAGAGTACTGGGTACAATTTGTGTATCCAAGAGAAAACAGAAGCTCTCAATGAGGAAGAACATATGTTTCTGGGACTGCATCTGTGCAAAAAGTACATAGTCCTGACGTTGTACTAAGAAAAAAAACACTCTCTTTAGAAAGTCTTTTATTTCACACGTTATCTTCTTGGCACATTTCCCTCATATTGCCCTTTCCGCCTGACCAAATAGCCCTTTCTCACCCTCAGGTCCAGGAAAACCAGGAAACGTTTCCAACAGTGCGACAAAGCCTGACTAACCAGACATACTACTCGCTCGGGGATCCCGGAGGCAAGCCTCAGTCCAAGAACAGGAGTGACTCTCGAGGGCTCACCTGCCTGCAGGGCAGCCCCTCCCTGCATCGAGCGGAAATCCATCCTGTCCAGCGCGGGGCGTGGGCAGAGCGGGGCGCGGCCCCGGCAGGCGGTATCCGCTGGGACTCCGACAACGTGCGCGACCCCAGGCGAACCGCGCCCCTCTCCCCACCTCCCCGCGGGCGGGTACAAGTCTCCAGGTGTCCGCGCGCTCAGCGGGTCCGGCCCGCCCCCGCCCCCGCCCCCGGGCCCGACTGCGCGTGCCCGGCCGGAGCCGCGCCCCCTCCTCAGGGAAGGCCGGGCGTCCGGCCCACGAGGCCGAGCTCCCCCCCGGCCCGGGCCTCTCACCGGCGCGGGGGGCGGGCCAGGGGCGGGGCCGGACTCGAGCGGGGCGGGGCTCGCGCCAGCGCCCCCAGCTCCGTGGCGGCTTCGCCCGCGAGTCCAGAGGCAGGCGAGCAGCTCGGTCGCCCCCACCGGCCCCATGGCAGCCCCCGGCGCCCCAGCTGAGTACGGCTACATCCGGACCGTCCTGGGCCAGCAGATCCTGGGACAACTGGACAGCTCCAGCCTGGCGCTGCCCTCCGAGGCCAAGCTGAAGCTGGCGGGGAGCAGCGGCCGCGGCGGCCAGACAGTCAAGAGCCTGCGGATCCAGGAGCAGGTGCAGCAGACCCTCGCCCGGAAGGGCCGCAGCTCCGTGGGCAACGGTGAGTGGAGCCCGCCGCTCCCCGGCGCCGCCCCATTACACCCATTCATTCTCTGTGCCCATAGGTCCAGTGCTAAACTGAAACCAAATCAGCTTCCCCTGCGTAGGAGACACAGGAGGCATATTAGATATTCTTTCTTATCCTCTGAGAATGGCCAGCTAGGAAGAGAGCAAGCAGATACAACTCTTCCATAAATGGAGGGAATGGAGCCATGAACAGAAGAAAAGGGAATGTTGCTGAGCATCTACTATGTGCCTATTCCAGAATCTTCATTATATTCTTGAAACAATTGCTGAGATAGATATGAGAATCCATCTCACATATGAAGTATGTGTCTGTCAGCAATGGTTGGAAATTTAATCCCAACTCCACACATAATCTGTTCTTTCTACAAAGTAATGCATCACCTGTGTGATGAATTCAGCAAGCATCAAATGAGTATGTTCTTCATGCCGGGCGCTGTGCAGGTGCTGAATTAAACACAAAGACTCTGCTTGCTTTAAAGCAAAAAGTTTGAAGAAGGAAGCCAACCGCTAGAAAAATACATTACCAAATAAAAAGTAGTAAGTGACCCAAAAGAATGGCTAATATATTATCTGAGTTATTTTAATATTTGCTTGATTGCAGGAAATCTTCACCGAACCAGCAGTGTTCCTGAGTATGTCTACAACCTACACTTGGTTGAAAATGATTTTGTTGGAGGCCGTTCCCCTGTTCCTAAAACCTATGACATGCTAAAGGTAGGATATCAAAGAATGTAACCCTAGTGATCCCCCCTTTAAACTTTATTTCTCTCATGTGCAGGCTGGCACAACTGCCACTTATGAAGGTCGCTGGGGAAGAGGAACAGCACAGTACAGCTCCCAGAAGTCCGTGGAAGAAAGGTCCTTGAGGCATCCTCTGAGGAGACTGGAGATTTCTCCTGACAGCAGCCCGGAGAGGGCTCACTACACGCACAGCGATTACCAGTACAGCCAGAGAAGCCAGGCTGGGCACACCCTGCACCACCAAGAAAGCAGGCGGGCCGCCCTCCTAGTGCCACCGAGATATGCTCGTTCCGAGATCGTGGGGGTCAGCCGTGCTGGCACCACAAGCAGGCAGCGCCACTTTGACACATACCACAGACAGTACCAGCATGGCTCTGTTAGCGACACCGTTTTTGACAGCATCCCTGCCAACCCGGCCCTGCTCACGTACCCCAGGCCAGGGACCAGCCGCAGCATGGGCAACCTCTTGGAGAAGGAGAACTACCTGACGGCAGGGCTCACTGTCGGGCAGGTCAGGCCGCTGGTGCCCCTGCAGCCCGTCACTCAGAACAGGGCTTCCAGGTCCTCCTGGCATCAGAGCTCCTTCCACAGCACCCGCACGCTGAGGGAAGCTGGGCCCAGTGTCGCCGTGGATTCCAGCGGGAGGAGAGCGCACTTGACTGTCGGCCAGGCGGCCGCAGGGGGAAGTGGGAATCTGCTCACTGAGAGAAGCACTTTCACTGACTCCCAGCTGGGGTAAGTCCCCTCCTGACTCTGCAGTTCAGTCAGAATCTGGCTGAATCTGTGCCTGTTTGTCTAGGAATGCAGACATGGAGATGACTCTGGAGCGAGCAGTGAGTATGCTCGAGGCAGACCACATGCTGCCATCCAGGATTTCTGCTGCAGCTACTTTCATACAGCACGAGTGCTTCCAGAAATCTGAAGCTCGGAAGAGGGTGAGTGTCATCTTCAGTCCATTGCAAAGCGCATATTAGAAATATGCATCTGCTTCTTCCCCAGGTTAACCAGCTTCGTGGCATCCTCAAGCTTCTGCAGCTCCTAAAAGTTCAGAATGAAGACGTTCAGCGAGCTGTGTGTGGGGCCTTGAGAAACTTAGTATTTGAAGACAATGACAACAAATTGGAGGTGGCTGAACTAAATGGGGTACCTCGGCTGCTCCAGGTGCTGAAGCAAACCAGAGACTTGGAGACTAAAAAACAAATAACAGGTAGTGCTTACTGAACATTGAAGAACCTAACAACTGTTTTCATGGTAACTCTGTGCTTTTCTAGGTTTGCTGTGGAATTTGTCATCTAATGACAAACTCAAGAATCTCATGATAACAGAAGCATTGCTTACGCTGACGGAGAATATCATCATCCCCTTTTCTGGGTGGCCTGAAGGAGACTACCCAAAAGCAAATGGTTTGCTCGATTTTGACATATTCTACAACGTCACTGGATGCCTAAGGTAATGCTACCTGTACCCTGCCCTGATAGAAGCTTACTTTTTTGTTTTTTGTTTTTTCTGATAGAAACATGAGTTCTGCTGGCGCTGATGGGAGAAAAGCGATGAGAAGATGTGACGGACTCATTGACTCACTGGTCCATTATGTCAGAGGAACCATTGCAGATTACCAGCCAGATGACAAGGTAATTCAAGAGATAAATATCCTGTTTTGTCTATACGATCAATATTCTTGTCCTGTTTTCTCAGGCCACGGAGAATTGTGTGTGCATTCTTCATAACCTCTCCTACCAGCTGGAGGCAGAGCTCCCAGAGAAATATTCCCAGAATATCTATATTCAAAACCGGAATATCCAGACTGACAACAACAAAAGTATTGGATGTTTTGGCAGTCGAAGCAGGAAAGTAAAAGAGGTATATTGGGAAGTTTTTGAAAGAATGAGAAAATTAATTCTGGATTCCTTTTGTGTGTGGTCAGCAATACCAGGACGTGCCGATGCCGGAGGAAAAGAGCAACCCCAAGGGCGTGGAGTGGCTGTGGCATTCCATTGTTATAAGGATGTATCTGTCCTTGATCGCCAAAAGTGTCCGCAACTACACACAAGAAGCATCCTTAGGAGCTCTGCAGAACCTCACGGCCGGAAGTGGACCAGTGAGTATTGGGCCTGATTTCCTACTTTTTAAATAGCACTTATAGGATATGTCTCACAAAACAGATGCCGACATCAGTGGCTCAGACAGTTGTCCAGAAGGAAAGTGGCCTGCAGCACACCCGAAAGATGCTGCATGTTGGTGACCCAAGTGTGAAAAAGACAGCCATCTCGCTGCTGAGGAATCTGTCCCGGAATCTTTCTCTGCAGAATGAAATTGGTGAGTCGGTATAAGTATCTATGTGTAATATGTCAAGTGTTTTGTTTTTTTTTTCATTTTGTAGCCAAAGAAACTCTCCCTGATTTGGTTTCCATCATTCCTGACACAGTCCCGAGTACTGACCTTCTCATTGAAACTACAGCCTCTGCCTGTTACACATTGAACAACATAATCCAAAACAGTTACCAGAATGCACGCGACCTTCTAAACACCGGGGGCATCCAGAAAATTATGGCCATTAGTGCAGGCGATGCGTAAGTCCTTCAGTTCTGCCCGTCAGCTGCCTTCCCTGATCTCAGAATGTCCTTTTCTTTTCAGCTATGCCTCCAACAAAGCAAGTAAAGCTGCTTCCGTCCTTCTGTATTCTCTGTGGGCACACACGGAACTGCATCATGCCTACAAGAAGGTAAGAACATGAACAAGGAATGTGTCATAGTTACCTTTCACGTTTCTGTTTGCTTATTCCAAAGGCTCAGTTTAAGAAGACAGATTTTGTCAACAGCCGGACTGCCAAAGCCTACCACTCCCTTAAAGACTGAGGAAAATGACAAAGTATTCTCGGCTGCAAAAATCCCCAAAGGAAAACACCTATTTTTCTACTACCCAGCCCAAGAAACCTCAAAAGCATGCCTTGTTTCTATCCTTCTCTATTTCCGTGGTCCCCTGAATCCAGAAAACAAATAGAACATAATTTTATGAGTCTTCCAGAAGACCTTTGCAAGTTTGCCACCAGTAGATACCGGCCACAGGCTCGACAAATAGTGGTCTTTGTTATTAGGGCTTATGGTACATGGCTTCCTGGAATCAAAATGTGAATTCATGTGGAAGGGACATTAATCCAATAAATAAGGAAAGAAGCTGTTGCATTACTGGGATTTTAAAAGTTTGATTTACATTTATATTCCTTTTCTGGTTCCCATGTTTTGTCACTCATGTGCACATTGCTTCGCCATTGGGCCTCCAGTGTATTGTTCTGCAGTGTTGAAACAGAATGGAAATGACAAGAAATATCTGCAGTTATCCAGGAGAAAGTATAATGGCAAAATTATTGGTTTCTTTCTTTACTTTGTGCTTGTTTTTATCCCCTTGGGTTGTTTTTCTCTGATTTTTAAATAAACTTAAGAAATTTAGATTACAGAGTATGCATGACTGTAAGAAAAAGAAATTGAGAGGAAGTGATCATAGCAAATTAAAGAAGTCTTTTCCTCCCAGAACTTAAAGTAAAATAAAAAATAAATAAATAAATAAAATCTTTTCCACAGAGAAAGGCAACTGTGATGATAAAATTTAACGTTCCCCCAAACACTGAGTCAATGAGATTTTTCTCAGGAGATACTTTACCTATAACAACGCCGTTAAATCCAAATCTCTTCTAAACGATGGCATTCTATGTAATGCCTTTCCTGGACTTTTTTGGCCACTGCCCTGGACTAGTGAAAGAATGGACTCTATCTTTATCTGCAAGAGGAACTAAGGCCTTCTCTCAGACTGCCTGGCCAGCCTGGGGCACTGAAAATACGGCTCATGTTAATGAGTTACATTATCAGCCAGCCCAGCCTTGCCCACCATTTAAGAAATATCACAGAGCCACTAGATCTCATATGATCTTCTTCAAGCCATTATTTTAACTCAAGAAAACTCTAGAGAAGAAAAGTGAAGAAGTCATGTTGAAGAAGATGTAAGAATGTGTCAAGACCATCCAGAAATGATATGAGAAATACTGATATTTTAAATGGTTGACATCATCCAGCGAAATGAATCTACATTAAATGTTGTTTTAACTGCGCTATGATTAAAACCATTCATATAGAGTTAGTCTTTACAACTACTATTCTGTTATTTTTTTTTTTAATCTGACAACATTTGTCCTAAGTAAGATAAGCAAAAAAATTCTTCAACTCCTTTTGGCAAGAAAACTGTAACAGAAAATAAATTTTGAATGTGTACTTAAGTCTTTATTATATTTGAAGCAATTTTTTTTCAATTTTAAAAGCTGAATGAAGACAACTTAGGTTGCTAACCTAGTTCAAAATGAAATTATTTAGATACCAATTTTTAAAATACTGGAGAGAATTTATATGTCTTTTTCCAGAGTTCTGATGATAAGCATTTGGAGTGCATTTATTCCTCCAGATAATAAATGTGTGTTCAGAACTTTTTGTGTTTTTTAAGGCATTAATAAAGCCTTCGATAATATTAAATACAAAATGAGACCAAAGTAGTGTTGCTTGCATTGGCGT